AACCTCATGCATGGCCGGGCGTGGTGGTTCACGGCTGTAATCCCAGCACTTTGGGAGGCTGAGGCACGCAGGTCACCTGGCCAACATGGGGAAACCCCATGTCTACTAAAACTACAAAATGTAGCTGGGCAGGCCGGGCCGGTGGCTTGACGCCTGTAATCCCAGCACTTTGGGAGGCCGAGCGGGTGGATCACGAGGTTAGGAGATTGAGACCATCCTGGCTCACAGGGTGAAACCCTGTCTCCACTAAAACATACAAAAATATTAGCCGGGCGTGGTGGCGGGCGCCTGTAGTCCCAGCTACTCGGGAGGCTGAGGCAGGAGAATGGCTTGAACCCGGGAGGCGGAGCTTGCAGTGAGCCGAGATCGCGCCACTGCACTGCAGCCTGGGAGACAGAGACTCCATCTCTTAAAAACACAAAAAACAAACAATAAAAAAACCTCACGTCAAATGACTTCAGCACGGACTGGGCTCAGGTGCGCACCTGCTCGTGTGCACGCGTGTGTACCCACGTGTATGCATGCATGGGCGCGCGTGGGCATTCCTGTGTCTCAAGTCCCTTTCCCAGGACATCCTGGAATCAGCAGCCCCACCCTGGGCCGGGTCAGCGCGTGCCATCGGAGCCCCCACGTCAGCCTCTCTCTCCGATCGGCACCTGGCGTCCCAGTGCGCAAGCCCCACGTCATCACGGGGGCCGCTGGGCCCGGCCTGGTCTGCAGTGTGGGAAGCCGGCCAGGCCTGTGACCAGCGCCCGGGCCGAGGGCCGGACCTGCGTCCGCTGCGGGGCAGGGATACCGGGTCCCTGCAGGGAGCTCAAGCCCCAGCGCGCCCGCGAAGAGCTGCGCGGACTCCCGGCTGCTTCCCCCGAATCCCGGGCGCAGGAAGCGCGAAGCCGGACGAACGCGGGGAGCGCGCGGCGAGCCCGCCTGAGGCCGCCCCTCCCGCCGCCCGGGGTCACGCGCCGCGCGCTCCCGCCCCGCCCCGCCCCGCAGCGCCTCAGCCGACAGGGGCTTCCGAGCGAGCAGAGTCCCGCGCCCCGCACTCCATGGAGCAGCTGCTGCGCGCCGAGCTGCGCACCGCGACCCTGCGGGCCTTCGGCGGCCCCGGCGCCGGCTGCATCAGCGAGGGCCGAGCCTACGACACGGACGCAGGCCCAGTGTTCGTCAAAGTCAACCGCAGGACGCAGGTGCTGGCCCGTGCGCAGGCGGGGGCTCTGCGACAAGGCTGACAAGGCTGTGTTCTGGATGCAGGCCCGGCAGATGTTTGAGGGGGAGGTGGCCAGCCTGGAGGCCCTCAGGAGCACGGGCCTGGTGCGGGTGCCGAGGCCCATGAAGGTCATCGACCTGCCGGGAGGTGGGGCCGCCTTTGTGATGGAGCATTTGAAGATGAAGAGCTTGAGCAGGTGAGTGTGTGTGAGACCCATATGCGCACATGATTTTAATTAGCTGCATTTCTTCTTTCCTCAGTCAAGCATCAAAACTTGGAGAGCAGATGGCAGATTTGCATCTTTACAACCAGAAGCTCAGGGAGAAGTTGAAGGAGGAGGAGAACACAGTGGGTATGTTCAGATTGCTTTTGGGTACCCTTGATAGCTCCTTCAGGCCAAGGATCTCTGTCAACAGGCCGAAGAGGTGAGGGTGCTGAGCCTCAGTATGTGGACAAGTTCGGCTTCCACACGGTGACGTGCTGCGGCTTCATCCCGCAGGTGAGTGCCTGGGTGAGGGTGTTCCCTGATGCGCAACAGTGGCCTCTTTTCCCTTGTTGTCCAGGTGAATGAGTGGCAGGATGACTGGCCGACCTTTTTCGCCCGGCACCGGCTCCAGGCGCAGCTGGACCTCATTGAGAAGGACTATGCTGACCGAGAGGCACGAGAACTCTGGTCCCGGCTACAGGTGGGCACGGCAGTGACTTCTCTGGGAAAGAGGCCAGCGATAACTGCAGCCGTTGCTCTCGTAGGTGAAGATCCCGGATCTGTTTTGTGGCCTAGAGATTGTCCCCGCGTTGCTCCACGGGGATCTCTGGTCGGGAAACGTGGCTGAGGACGACGTGGGGCCCATTATTTACGACCCGGCTTCCTTCTATGGCCATTCCGAGTTTGAACTGGCAATCGCCTTGATGTTTGGGGGGTTCCCCAGATCCTTCTTCACCGCCTACCACCGGAAGATCCCCAAGGCTCCGGGCTTCGACCAGCGGCTGCTGCTCTACCAGCTGTTTAACTACCTGAACCACTGGAACCACTTCGGGCGGGAGTACAGGAGCCCTTCCTTGGGCACCATGCGAAGGCTGCTCAAGTAGCGGCCCCTGCCCTCCCTTCCCCTGTCCCCGTCCCCGTCTCCGTCTCCCCGTCCCTGTCCCCCCGTCCCCCGTCCCTGTGCCCCCGTCCCTGTCCCCCTGTTCCCGTCTCCCCGTCCCTCCGTCTCCATCCCCCCGTCCCCCCATCCTCCTGTCCCCGTCCCCCCGTCCCCGTCCCTCCATCCCTGTCCCCCGTCCCCCTGTCCCCCTGTCCACATACCAATCCCCCTGTCCCCGACCCCCCATCCCCGTCCCCCATCTCCGTCCCCGTCCCCCCTGCCCCGTCCCCGTCTCCGTTCCCCCGTCCCCATCCTCCATCCCCGTCTCCCATCGCCGTCCCCCCGTCCCCGTCCCCCGTCCCCGTCCCCCCTGTCCCTGTCCCCCTTCCCCCGACCCCTCCCAGATCCTGGGGACCAATAAAGCCCGCAGCGGGTCTCGGCTGGCGTCCTGCGCCTCGTTCCTCCGCTCGTGGGGCT